AGCCCTACAAAGTCAAATGCACCGACCGCCAAAGTTATGGACTTTTGTATCGGAAGCACACATGCTAACAAAGTATTTTCATCAGAACATCTTTTTTTTTTTTCTGACTCATTTTCTTGGTGAAATTGTTGTTTGTGTGTGTGTGTGTGTGTGTGTGTGTGTGTGTGTGTTCTTTTTTTTACTAGGTCTCATATGTTTTAGGCCCAGCCTGACATTTCAGCAGTTTCTTGCTAAAGCGCTTACTGTGAATACTGTGTAGTATGTGTGCAAATGACTCCCGACTTATTAGATTTCTTCCGGTGTGTGCATCCTAGCAGAAGACACCCCAGCAGGCCTTGAGCACTGCTGCTGCTTCACTTCACATAATGAATATTCAGAGGCTGCAGTCATTGAGAACTCAGGTGGCAAAAATAGTAAGGTGATTGAAGCAAACCCTAACATGAAAGCAAATCTGCATTTCAGTGACTCAGAAACACTGATTACAGCACAGATTCCTGACCCTCAGACCCCATGAGAGGAGAGTCCTGGGGAACCTCCTATGAATCAGGCATCTGTTCCATACACCAATATGCTCACGTCTTTCTGTATGATGTGTTGTAATCAGCATGTTGTTTTTAAAAGACAACAAGCCCTTCTGTAGTCCTCCCCACAAAATGCATTTAGATTGATAGTTCAGCATAAAGGATGCACTGTTGAGACAGGCAATACATGCATTGTTTTCCCTGTAATGCAGTCAGGATCTCCATAGCAAAATTTAGTGTGTTTTTTGAAATCTTATTTTATATATTTTGTCACCATCAGCAGTTGAACTAAAGTAGGAACAGCTCCATTCTATCAGGGGTTAAATTATTCTCCGTGTAGATCTAGTGGTGATGTATAAATTGCAGCCTTTTCTTTTTTTCAAAGGATTCTAAAATAGGTTTTCAGAATTAGCGCTGGATTTTTGCTTCTGCATGTGTGGTGACTCTTGATTCTTCCCCTTTGGAGAAGCATCCTTTGCAGCATTCCCCCTTCCGAGGAATCACTTAGACACTTCCAGCTGGTGGCAGGGGATACAGCCATAATACAGCTTCCTCTGTCCCAGCTGTCTTCTTCACTACGGTAAATGCATTACGATGGCTGCACTCTCCTGTAAAGGTTCAGGTAGAGGAAGGTGTAGGATGAAGTCCGGACACCATCATTTGGGTTTTTAAAAGCTTCAGCTTCTCCAGCATCTTTGCATTGTGAATATCTTCCTGCTTCTAGTCAAAGCTTTCTCTCTAGTGATTGGAATGCTGCTGTAAGCCTGATTAGAGGTGCCTGAGGATATCACCTTTTACAAGGAAGCCGTGTGTGCTTGAGAGGATCTTTTTAAATGCATTATGGCTCATGCAGCCTCACAATTAAAGAAAAACAGGGATTTAGAAATCAATGCTGAAGAAGAGCCTGAGAAAAAAAGGAAACACCGCAAACGGTCCCGGGATCGGAAGAAAAAGGTATCTATGTATGCCAGAGCATATATCTTGCCTTTCATCAAAATGTGTTTCTTTTTTATTTTAGTCTGATGCCAATGCAAGTTACTTAAGAGCAGCTCGAGCTGGACACCTTGAAAAGGCCCTCGACTACATAAAAAATGGAGTTGACATCAACATTTGCAATCAGGTTAGCTGGAGTTATTATTGAATTTTTTACTTCTGAGTAGAGCTTTTCCTTTACTTTTAATCAGAATGGGTTGAACGCTCTCCACCTTGCTTCCAAAGAAGGCCATGTAGAGGTTGTTTCTGAGCTGCTGCAGAGAGAAGCCAATGTGGATGCAGCTACAAAGGTCAGTATCACATATTTAATGCTTTTTGAACCTGAGTTGATATATCTTGACTTTCATTTCACAGAAAGGAAACACAGCATTGCACATCGCATCTTTGGCTGGGCAAGCAGAGGTGGTAAAAGTCTTGGTTACAAATGGAGCCAATGTCAATGCACAATCTCAGGTAAGCCTACAACTCCATGCCACAGACATTTTTGCAGACAAACATTTTTTTTCTTATTTTGCAGAATGGTTTCACGCCATTGTATATGGCAGCCCAGGAAAATCACCTGGAAGTTGTCAAGTTTCTTCTTGACAATGGTGCAAGCCAGAGCCTAGCCACAGAGGTAAGATACTGTTTTTTTCCTGTGGGTGAGTTGAGCCCATCTTGACCCATCCATTTATTTGCAGGATGGCTTCACACCATTGGCAGTGGCTTTGCAACAAGGTCACGACCAAGTCGTTTCGCTCCTGCTAGAGAATGACACCAAAGGAAAAGTGCGTCTCCCAGCTCTTCATATCGCGGCCCGAAAAGACGACACGAAAGCCGCCGCCCTGCTGCTGCAGAATGACAACAATGCAGATGTGGAATCAAAGGTGAGGCACGAGGGACACGGGCCTGTCATGCATCAATTGAATGTCTGCTATGTTTTCTTTACAGAGTGGCTTCACTCCGCTCCACATAGCTGCTCACTATGGAAATATCAATGTAGCCACGTTGCTGTTAAACCGAGCGGCTGCTGTGGATTTCACCGCAAGGGTAAGAGCACAGCAATGTGTAATACCTTTAAAATCAAATCTGTACTTTTTCCTCTTCTTCCCAGAATGACATCACTCCTTTACATGTTGCATCAAAAAGAGGAAATGCAAATATGGTAAAACTATTGCTCGATCGAGGAGCTAAAATCGATGCCAAAACCAGGGTAAGTGTGCAACTTATGTACCTGCTTCTACTATTTAATTGGTGATGTTTCCTTTGTTCAACAGGATGGTCTGACACCACTGCACTGTGGAGCAAGGAGTGGCCACGAGCAGGTGGTAGAAATGTTGCTTGATCGAGCTGCCCCCATTCTTTCAAAAACCAAGGTAATTTCTTTTCAGGTTTCTGGACATTGGACAGAATGAACTCTGATTTCTTTATGTGTTCCAGAATGGATTATCTCCATTGCACATGGCCACACAAGGGGATCATTTAAACTGCGTCCAGCTTCTCCTCCAGCATAATGTACCCGTGGATGATGTCACCAATGACTACCTGACTGCCCTACACGTGGCTGCCCACTGTGGCCATTACAAAGTTGCCAAGGTTCTCTTGGATAAGAAAGCTAACCCCAATGCCAAAGCCCTGGTGAGTGGCTCAACCAGCGAGTCCAGCCTCAGGTCAAGCAGGTATATGTATTTGTCCCTTGCAGAATGGCTTTACCCCTCTTCATATTGCCTGCAAGAAGAATCGAATTAAAGTAATGGAACTCCTTCTGAAACACGGTGCATCCATCCAAGCTGTAACCGAGGTGAGAAGAGTTAAGATTTCTGGGAGTCCTGAAACAAACCACCATTTTCTTCTTTTCCCCTTAGTCGGGCCTTACCCCAATCCATGTTGCTGCCTTCATGGGGCATGTAAATATTGTATCACAACTAATGCATCATGGAGCCTCACCAAACACCACCAATGTGGTAAGTATTCTTTGAACAAAGGAGGTCCATTGGCAGCTAATTTACTTTGGCTCATGTTCCCCAGAGAGGAGAAACAGCACTGCACATGGCAGCTCGCTCCGGCCAAGCTGAAGTTGTGCGGTATCTGGTACAAGACGGAGCTCAGGTAGAAGCTAAAGCTAAGGTATGCGCAATACTTGACAAGTGTTTGAAATTCATCAGCCTTACATTTCTACCTTGCTGTTTAGGATGACCAAACACCACTCCACATTTCAGCCCGACTGGGGAAAGCAGACATAGTACAACAGCTGTTGCAGCAAGGGGCATCTCCAAATGCAGCCACAACTTCTGGGTACACCCCACTTCACCTTTCCGCCCGAGAGGGGCATGAGGATGTGGCCGCGTTCCTTTTGGATCATGGAGCGTCTTTATCTATAACAACAAAGGTATGAAAGCAAATCTCAGAATCCTGCTCTGTTGTTCATTATTTTTATGTTTTTTTTTTTTCAGAAAGGATTTACTCCTCTTCATGTGGCAGCAAAATATGGAAAGCTTGAAGTCGCCAATCTCCTGCTACAGAAAAGTGCATCTCCAGATGCTGCTGGGAAGGTAAGAGGTCACCAGCCACCCTGAAGCAGGCCACACTGGTTGTTGTTTCTGCACGTGTTTTCAGAGCGGGCTAACACCACTGCATGTAGCTGCACATTACGATAATCAGAAAGTGGCCCTTCTGCTTTTGGACCAAGGAGCCTCACCTCACGCAGCCGCAAAGGTACCTATAATTCCACAGCCTAAGGAGACTGATGGGCATGTGACCAAGTGATTTGTGTTGACAGAATGGTTATACGCCACTGCACATCGCTGCCAAAAAGAACCAGATGGACATAGCGACAACTCTGCTGGAATATGGTGCTGATGCCAACGCAGTTACCCGGCAAGGAATTGCTTCCGTCCATCTCGCAGCTCAGGAAGGGCACGTGGACATGGTGTCGCTGCTCCTCGGTAGAAATGCGAATGTGAACCTGAGCAATAAGGTAACCCACTTCTTTCTTGACAAAGCATGCAGTACGATGACTGTGCCCTTTGAATCTTTTGCAGAGCGGCCTGACCCCACTCCATTTGGCTGCTCAAGAAGATCGAGTGAATGTGGCAGAAGTCCTCGTAAACCAAGGGGCTCATGTGGACGCCCAGACAAAGGTATACGGCCCTCCCTTGCCACACGGAAAAGAATGCTTCTTTTTTAAAAAAATAATAATTACAGATGGGATACACACCACTGCATGTGGGCTGCCACTATGGAAATATCAAGATTGTTAATTTCCTGCTCCAGCATTCTGCAAAAGTTAATGCCAAAACAAAGGTAAGCTCCTTCCTTTTTTGTTTCTGCCAGAATAAGAATCATCTCTTCCATCTTCCTTCTACAGAATGGGTATACGCCATTACATCAAGCAGCACAGCAGGGGCATACGCATATAATAAATGTCTTACTTCAGAACAACGCCTCCCCCAATGAACTCACTGTGGTAAGCGCTCAGGGCCAGCTCAGGAGAAGAGGCTAATTCCTCACTCACATTTTCCTTTTGCCAGAATGGGAATACTGCCCTTGGCATTGCCCGGCGCCTCGGCTACATCTCAGTAGTGGACACCCTGAAGATAGTGACCGAAGAGACCATGACCACAACTGTAAGTAAGGAATGCAGAACCTTGTTACCCTATCACACTAAAATGACTGCTTTTTTGTTACTAGACTGTCACAGAGAAGCACAAAATGAATGTTCCAGAAACGATGAATGAAGTTCTTGATATGTCTGATGATGAAGGTATGAAAATGTTCTTTGAGTTCACAATAATTATCCACTTATATTGTTCACTTCAATCATGCAGTTCGTAAAGCCAATGCCCCTGAAATGCTCAGTGATGGCGAATATATCTCAGATGTTGAAGAAGGTATTTGTAAATTTTTATTGTGATGAAACTTATTTTGATGTGGGCTTACTCTCTACATCTGCAGGTGAAGATGCAATGACCGGGGACACAGACAAATATCTTGGGCCACAGGACCTTAAGGAATTGGGTGATGATTCCCTGCCTGCAGAGGGTTACATGGGCTTTAGTCTCGGAGCGCGTTCTGCCAGGTACTTCGTTGTTGCTGTCTTTCATAGTTAATCACTGTTGAATGGTTAACTGTAAATACAACAGCCTCCGCTCCTTCAGTTCGGATAGGTCTTACACCTTGAACAGAAGCTCCTATGCACGGGACAGCATGATGATTGAAGAACTCCTTGTGCCATCCAAAGAGCAGGTATGCATTCTTTTCAAAATAGCCTTTGACCAGATGTAATTTAATTTACCATTTTATTTTTCAGCATCTAACATTCACAAGGGAATTTGATTCAGATTCTCTTAGACATTACAGCTGGGCTGCAGACACCTTAGACAATGTCAATCTTGTTTCAAGCCCCATTCATTCTGGGTAAGTAACCTAAATGTCACTTTTCATTATCCCCTTGAATTGGCCTCTGATCTTCTCCCCTCAGGTTTCTGGTTAGCTTTATGGTGGACGCGAGAGGGGGCTCCATGAGAGGAAGCCGTCATCACGGGATGAGAATCATCATTCCTCCACGCAAGTGTACGGCCCCCACTCGAATCACCTGCCGTTTGGTAAAGAGACATAAACTGGCCAACCCACCCCCCATGGTGGAAGGAGAGGGATTAGCCAGTAGGCTGGTAGAAATGGGTCCTGCAGGGGCACAATTTTTAGGGTAAGTTGTTTTGTCAATTTTAACCTTGGCCCTGATACCAAAATAATGTGGATTTTTTTTCCAGCCCTGTCATAGTGGAAATCCCTCACTTTGGGTCCATGAGAGGAAAAGAGAGAGAACTCATTGTTCTTCGAAGTGAAAATGGTGAAACTTGGAAGGAGCATCAGTTTGACAGCAAAAATGAAGATTTAACCGAGTTACTTAATGGCATGGATGAAGGTAATAATGATGGCTCCTTGGTTCTGTAAATGCTCATGGCATTTTCTTTCATTTGTCTTTTCAGAACTTGATAGCCCAGAAGAGTTAGGGAAAAAGCGTATCTGCAGGATTATCACGAAAGATTTCCCCCAGTATTTTGCAGTGGTTTCCCGGATTAAGCAGGAAAGCAACCAGATTGGTCCTGAAGGTGGAATTCTGAGCAGCACCACAGTGCCCCTTGTTCAAGCATCTTTCCCAGAGGGTGCCCTAACTAAAAGAATTCGAGTGGGCCTCCAGGTAATGTTCACAAAAAGTTGTTTCCCTCAGTAACTTTCATTTAAAGTCCTTTCTCTGTCTCTAGGCCCAGCCTGTTCCAGATGAAATTGTGAAAAAGATCCTTGGAAACAAAGCAACTTTTAGCCCAATTGTCACTGTGGAACCAAGAAGACGGAAATTCCATAAACCAATCACAATGACCATTCCGGTGCCCCCGCCCTCAGGAGAAGGTGTATCCAATGGATACAAAGGGGACACTACACCCAATCTGCGTCTTCTCTGTAGCATTACAGGTTTGGTTAAGTCACTGCTGTACTTCCTATTGTAAAGTCAACATATCTGCTGTTGTTCTCTCAGGGGGCACTTCGCCTGCTCAGTGGGAAGACATCACAGGAACAACTCCTTTGACGTTTATAAAAGATTGTGTCTCCTTTACAACCAATGTTTCAGCCAGGTATGGAAATAAAGGATTCCAAAAAGCAGTAAATTTTCATACTTCTGTTTTTTGTTTTGCTCAGATTTTGGCTTGCAGACTGCCATCAAGTTTTAGAAACTGTGGGGTTAGCCACGCAACTGTACAGAGAATTGATATGTGTTCCATATATGGCCAAGTTTGTTGTTTTTGCCAAAATGAATGATCCCGTAGAATCTTCCTTGCGATGTTTCTGCATGACAGATGACAAAGTGGACAAAACTTTAGAGCAACAAGAGAATTTTGAGGAAGTCGCAAGAAGCAAAGATATTGAGGTACCTTGTTCACAAAAACAAGTTCATTTCATCATTAAATTGTTTATTTCTTTTACTCTAAAAGGTTCTGGAAGGAAAACCTATTTATGTTGATTGTTATGGAAATTTGGCCCCACTTACCAAAGGAGGACAGCAACTTGTTTTTAACTTTTATTCTTTCAAAGAAAATAGACTGCCATTTTCCATCAAGGTAAATCATCTTTAACAGAGAATCTGTGAATTTCTATAACCATCAACTACCAAAATTCTTCTAGATTAGAGACACCAGCCAAGAGCCCTGTGGTCGTCTGTCTTTTCTGAAAGAACCAAAGACAACAAAAGGACTGCCTCAAACAGCGGTTTGCAACTTAAATATCACTCTGCCAGCACATAAAAAGGTATCTTTTAATACTGCTTTAAATTGTCTTTCCTTGTCTCTGCAATGCATCTTGGAACCAAAAGGAGACAGAGTCAGATCAAGATGATGAGGTAATATAAACACTTCTGCTTTTATTCTATCAAATAGAGTTGTCTTTTTTTTTTTCCTTTTCAGATTGAGAAAACAGATAGACGACAGAGCTTCGCATCCTTAGCTTTACGTAAGCGCTACAGCTACTTGACTGAGCCTGGAATGAGTGAGTTTCCTAACACATTTACTAATCTACGTTGTTTGATTTCATTTTAAAATTTAAGAAACAGTTGAACGGAGTACAGGAGCAACAAGATCCCTCCCCACCACTTACTCATACAAGCCATTCTTTTCTACAAGACCATACCAGTCCTGGACAACAGCTCCGATTACAGTGCCTGGGCCAGCCAAGTCAGGCTTCACTTCCTTATCAAGTTCTTCCTCTAATACGCCATCAGCTTCTCCGTTAAAATCAATATGGTCTGTTTCGACACCTTCTCCAATCAAATCCACATTAGGCGCGTCAACTACATCTTCAGTTAAATCCATTAGTGACGTGGCATCTCCAATTAGATCCTTTCGGACAATGTCTTCGCCGATAAAAACTGTGGTGTCACAATCTCCATACAATATCCAAGTTTCCTCTGGTACCCTGGCTAGAGCTCCAGCAGTCACGGAAGCTACGCCCTTAAAAGGGCTGGCATCCAATTCTACGTTTTCCTCTCGAACCTCTCCAGTGACTACAGCAGGGTCTCTTTTGGAGAGGTCATCAATTACTATGACACCCCCTGCCTCCCCCAAATCAAACATTAATATGTATTCCTCAAGTTTGCCATTTAAGTCAATTATTACATCAGCAGCACCGCTAATATCTTCACCTTTAAAGTCAGTGGTGTCTCCAGTTAAATCAGCAGTTGATGTCATTTCATCAGCCAAAATTACAATGGCATCTTCTCTCTCATCACCTGTGAAGCAGATGCCTGGACATGCAGAGGTAGCATTAGTCAATGGATCTATTTCCCCTCTAAAATATCCATCATCCTCAACTTTAATTAATGGATGCAAAGCCACTGCCACGTTACAGGAAAAAATTTCTTCTGCTACAAACTCTGTGAGCTCTGTGGTCAGTGCAGCCACTGACACAGTTGAGAAAGTGTTTTCTACCACGACTGCAATGCCATTTTCCCCACTCAGGTCATATGTTTCTGCAGCACCATCAGCTTTTCAGTCTCTAAGAACTCCTTCCGCAAGTGCACTCTATACATCCCTTGGGTCGTCAATATCTGCAACTACCTCATCTGTAACTTCATCAATTATAACAGTGCCAGTATACTCTGTAGTCAATGTTTTGCCAGAACCAGCATTAAAGAAACTTCCAGACTCTAATTCATTTACAAAATCAGCAGCAGCCTTGCTGTCACCCATTAAAACATTGACTACGGAGACACATCCTCAGCCTCACTTCAGTCGAACTTCATCTCCAGTTAAGTCATCTTTGTTCCTTGCACCCTCTGCCCTTAAGTTGTCTACACCATCTTCTTTATCTTCCAGTCAGGAGATACTAAAAGATGTAGCTGAAATGAAAGAGGACCTAATGCGGATGACCGCAATACTACAGACAGATGTGCCTGAGGAGAAGCCATTCCAACCTGAACTCCCAAAGGAAGGGAGAATAGATGATGAAGAACCTTTCAAAATTGTAGAGAAAGTAAAGGAAGACTTAGTGAAAGTTAGTGAAATCCTTAAAAAGGATGTATGTGTAGATAATAAAGGATCACCCAAATCACCAAAGAGTGACAAAGGACACTCTCCTGAAGATGACTGGATAGAATTTAGTTCGGAAGAAATCCGGGAAGCCAGACAACAAGCTGCTGCGAGCCAGTCTCCATCTCTGCCAGAGAGAGTGCAAGTAAAAGCAAAAGCCGCCTCCGAAAAGGATTATAACTTGACCAAAGTTATTGATTACCTAACAAATGATATTGGGAGTAGTTCACTGACAAACTTAAAATACAAGTTTGAGGATGCAAAGAAGGATGGTGAGGAGAGACAGAAAAGAGTTTTAAAACCAGCAATTGCTTTGCAGGAACACAAACTCAAAATGCCTCCAGCCTCCATGAGGACTTCCACCTCTGAGAAAGAATTGTGTAAAATGGCTGATTCCTTTTTTGGAACAGATACTATTTTAGAGTCTCCTGATGACTTTTCTCAACACGACCAAGATAAAAGTCCCTTGTCTGACAGTGGCTTTGAAACAAGAAGTGAAAAGACACCTTCAGCCCCACAAAGCGCTGAAAGCACTGGTCCTAAACCACTTTTTCATGAAGTTCCCATCCCTCCTGTCATTACAGAAACAAGAACTGAAGTGGTTCATGTTATCAGGAGCTATGATCCCTCAGCTGGGGATGTTCCCCAGACCCAACCAGAGGAGCCTGTGTCACCTAAACCTTCACCTACTTTTATGGAATTGGAACCAAAGCCCACCACCTCTAGTATTAAAGAAAAGGTTAAAGCATTTCAAATGAAAGCCAGTAGTGAAGAAGATGACCACAATCGGGTTTTAAGCAAAGGCATGCGTGTTAAAGAAGAGACTCACATAACCACAACCACCAGAATGGTTTATCATTCTCCACCAGGCGGTGAAGGTGCATCTGAAAGAATTGAAGAAACCATGTCAGTCCATGACATCATGAAGGCCTTTCAGTCCGGGCGGGATCCTTCCAAAGAACTGGCAGGTCTGTTTGAACATAAGTCGGCAGTGTCTCCAGATGTTCACAAGTCTGCTGCTGAAACCTCAGCCCAGCATGCAGAGAAGGACAACCAAATGAAACCCAAACTGGAGCGTATAATAGAAGTCCACATCGAAAAAGGTAACCAAGCTGAGCCCACTGAAGTCATTATTAGAGAAACCAAAAAGCATCCAGAAAAAGAAATGTATGTATATCAGAAAGACTTATCCCGGGGAGATATTAACCTAAAAGATTTTCTGCCAGAAAAACACGATGCTTTTCCTTGTTCAGAGGAACAGGGTCAGCAAGAAGAAGAAGAACTTACTGCTGAAGAGTCATTGCCTTCTTATCTGGAGTCTTCCAGAGTAAACACTCCTGTGTCCCAAGAAGAAGATAGCCGCCCTAGTTCTGCTCAACTCATATCTGATGACTCTTATAAAACATTGAAGCTTTTGAGTCAACACTCAATAGAATACCATGACGATGAGTTGTCAGAACTAAGAGGGGAGTCTTACAGGTTTGCTGAGAAAATGCTTCTGTCAGAAAAGCTAGATGTGTCTCATTCTGATACTGAGGAATCGGTTACAGACCATGCAGGACCCCCTAGCTCAGAGTTACAGGGGTCTGATAAGCGGTCCAGAGAAAAAATAGCCACTGCCCCCAAAAAAGAAATTCTCTCCAAAATCTATAAAGATGTTTCTGAAAATGGTGTAGGTAAAGTGTCTAAAGATGAGCATTTTGATAAAGTGACAGTGTTGCACTATTCTGGCAATGTTAGTAGTCCAAAACATGCCATGTGGATGCGCTTTACTGAGGACAGATTAGACAGAGGTAGAGAGAAGTTGATATATGAAGATAGGGTGGACAGGACTGTGAAGGAGGCTGAAGAAAAACTGACTGAAGTGTCACAGTTTTTTCGTGACAAAACTGAAAAGCTAAATGATGAACTGCAGTCCCCAGAGAAAAAGGCACGCCCTAAAAATGGCAAAGAATATTCTTCTCAAAGCCCTACCAGTAGCAGCCCTGAGAAAGTGCTACTGACAGAACTGCTGGCATCCAATGATGAGTGGGTTAAGGCAAGACAGCATGGCCCTGATGGACAAGGCTTCCCCAAGGCCGAGGAGAAGGCACCCAGTCTGCCCAGCAGCCCAGAGAAGATGGTTCTCTCCCAACAGACTGAGGACAGCAAGTCCACAGTGGAAGCCAAAGGAAGTATTTCACAGAGCAAAGCACCAGATGGGCCCCAGTCTGGATTCCAGCTCAAACAATCTAAACTCAGTTCCATTAGATTAAAATTTGAACAAGGCACACACGCAAAAAGTAAGGACATGTCTCAAGAAGACAGAAAGTCAGATGGCCAGTCCAGAATCCCAGTTAAAAAAATACAGGAGAGCAAGCTACCCGTCTACCAAGTTTTTGCTAGAGAAAAACAGCAGAAGGCCATAGACCTCCCAGATGAAAGTGTATCTGTGCAAAAAGATTTTATGGTATTAAAAACCAAAGATGAGCATGCCCAAAGCAACGAAATTGTTGTAAATGATTCTGGCTCTGATAATGTGAAAAAACAGAGAACTGAAATGTCAAGTAAAGCAATGCCTGACTCTTTTTCTGAGCAGCAGGCTAAAGACTTGGCATGTCATATAACCTCAGATTTAGCAACTAGGGGACCATGGGACAAAAAGGTCTTTAGAACATGGGAGAGTTCGGGAGCCACTAACAATAAGTCTCAGAAAGAAAAACTTTCGCATGTACTTGTTCATGATGTAAGAGAGAATCACATTGGTCACCCTGAGAGTAAAAGTGTTGATCAAAAGAATGAATTTATGTCTGTGACTGAGAGAGAACGCAAATTGTTAACAAACGGCTCTCTCTCAGAAATTAAAGAAATGACTGTAAAATCTCCCTCCAAAAAAGTCTTATATAGGGAATATGTTGTGAAAGAAGGGGACCATCCAGGCGGATTGCTTGATCAGCCTTCCAGGAGGAGCGAGAGCTCAGCAGTGTCACACATTCCCGTCAGAGTTGCTGATGAGAGGAGAATGCTGTCTTCTAATATTCCCGATGGTTTTTGTGAACAGTCGGCATTTCCAAAACATGAACTATCACAAAAATTGTCCCAGTCAAGCATGAGTAAAGAGACAGTTGAGACACAGCACTTTAATTCTATAGAAGATGAAAAAGTTACCTATTCAGAAATCAGCAAAGTTTCCAAACACCAGAGTTATGTAGGTTTATGCCCACCTCTCGAGGAAACCGAAACCTCCCCCACCAAATCTCCTGATTCTTTAGAGTTTAGCCCAGGAAAGGAATCTCCCTCTAGTGATGTATTCGACCACAGTCCCATTGATGGATTGGAAAAACTCGCACCACTAGCCCAGACAGAGGGAGGGAAAGAGATAAAAACTTTACCCGTTTATGTCAGTTTTGTACAAGTGGGGAAGCAATATGAAAAGGAGATACAACAAGGAGGTGTAAAAAAAATCATAAGTCAGGAATGTAAGACAGTACAAGAAACCAGGGGGACCTTTTATACAACTAGACAGCAAAAGCAACCTCCTTCTCCCCAAGGTAGTCCAGAAGATGATACTCTAGAGCAAGTATCCTTTCTAGACAGCTCTGGGAAAAGCCCTTTAACCCCAGAAACACCCAGTTCAGAGGAAGTGAGTTATGAATTTACATCTAAGACACCTGACTCGCTCATAGCTTATATACCAGGCAAACCCAGCCCAATTCCCGAGGTTTCTGAGGAGTCAGAGGAGGAGGAACAGGCCAAGTCAACCTCCCTTAAGCAGACTACAGTGGAGGAAACAGCAGTTGAGCGTGAAATGCCTAATGACGTGAGCAAAGACTCTAACCAAAGACCCAAAAATAACAGAGTTGCCTATATTGAATTTCCCCCTCCTCCACCACTGGATGCGGACCAGATTGAGTCAGATAAGAAGCATCATTATCTCCCAGAAAAAGAGGTTGACATGATTGAAGTCAATCTGCAAGATGAGCATGACAAGTACCAGCTGGCTGAACCTGTCATTAGAGTGCAGCCACCTTCACCAGTTCCTCCCGGGGCAGACGTCAGTGATTCAAGCGATGACGAATCTATTTATCAGCCAGTCCCAGTTAAAAAATATACCTTCAAATTAAAGGAAGTGGACGATGAACAAAAAGAAAAACCCAAAGCTTCTGCTGAAAAGGCTTCCAACCAGAAAGAACTGGAAAGTAATGGATCTGGAAAAGATAATGAATTTGGCCTTGGCCTTGATTCACCTCAGAATGAAATTGCCCAGAATGGGAACAACGACCAGTCCATCACAGAGTGTTCCATTGCCACCACAGCAGAGTTTTCTCATGACACGGATGCCACAGAGATCGACTCTCTGGATGGCTATGACCTGCAAGATGAAGATGATGGCTTGACAGAGAGTGATTCTAAACTCCCAATTCAAGCCATGGAAATTAAGAAAGATATCTGGAACACAGAGGGCATTCTGAAGCCAGCTGACCGCTCTTTTAGCCAAAGTAAACTTGAAGTTATCGAGGAGGAGGGAAAGGTGGGACCAGATGAGGACAAGCCACCTTCTAAAAGTTCTTCATCTGAAAAGACTCCTGATAAGACTGATCAGAAGTCAGGGGCCCAGTTCTTCACACTGGAAGGCAGACATCCTGACAGATCAGTGTTTCCTGATACTTACTTCAGTTACAAAGTAGATGAAGAATTTGCCACTCCTTTTAAAACAGTAGCTACCAAAGGTCTAGATTTTGACCCTTGGTCTAATAACCGAGGGGATGATGAAGTTTTTGACAGTAAATCACGGGAAGATGAAACTAAGCCATTTGGGCTGGCGGTAGAAGACCGCTCTCCAGCAACAACCCCTGATACAACGCCAGCCAGAACGCCAACTGATGAAAGTACCCCAACTAGTGAGCCTAACCCCTTCCCATTTCATGAAGGAAAAATGTTTGAGATGACTCGCAGTGGTGCAATTGACATGAGCAAGAGGGATTTTGTTGAAGAGAGGCTCCAATTTTTCCAGATTGGTGAGCATACTTCTGAAGGGAAGTCAGGGGACCAGGGGGAAGGGGATAAAAGTATGGTCACTGCCACACCACAGCCACAGTCAGGGGACACCACTGTAGAAACCAATCTAGAGAGAAATGTAGAGACACCTACAGTGGAACCTAACCCCAGCATCCCGACCAGCGGAGAGTGTCAGGAAGGCACATCCAGTAGTGGCTCCCTGGAGAAATCAGCAGCAGCCACTAACACCTCTAAAGTTGACCCCAAGTTGCGCACGCCTATAAAAATGGGAATTTCTGCATCCACCATGACCATGAAGAAAGAAGGCCCTGGAGAAATAACAGATAAGATAGAAGCGGTGATGACCAGTTGTCAGGGATTAGAAAATGAAACTATAACAATGATTTCAAATACAGCCAATAGCCAGATGGGCGTTAGGCCCCATGAAAAACATGATTTTCAAAAAGATAACTTTAATAACAACAACAATTTGGATTCTTCCACTATACAGACAGATAACATTATGAGTAATATAGTTCTGACAGAACATTCTGCACCCACTTGTACCACAGAGAAAGATAACCCAGTGAAAGTCTCATCAGGAAAAAAGACAGGGGTACTACAAGGACACTGTGTAAGAGATAAGCAGAAAGTTCTTGGAGAACAGCAAAAAACAAAGGAATTGATAGGGATTAGGCAAAAATCCAAACTTCCCATAAAGGCCACTTCACCAAAAGATACCTTCCCACCGAACCATATGTCAAACACTAAAGCAAGTAAAATGAAGCAGGTTAGTCAATCCGAGAAAACCAAAGCCCTTACTACTTCTTCATGTGTAGATGTAAAGTCCAGAATTCCAGTGAAAAACACACACAGGGATAACATAATTGCAGTTAGAAAAGCATGTGCCACACAAAAGCAAGGGCAGCCAGAGAAAGGCAAGGCCAAACAGCTTCCATCCAAGTTGCCAGTAAAGGTAAGATCCACCTGTGTCACTACCACCACCACCACTGCCACCACCACCACCACTACCACCACTACCACCACCACCAGCTGCACAGTTAAAGTTAGGAAAAGTCAGCTCAAGGAAGTATGTAAACATTCCATTGAATATTTTAAGGGAATTAGTGGTGAGACCTTAAAGCTTGTGGACCGCCTCTCTGAAGAAGAAAAAAAGATGCAGTCCGAGTTGTCCGATGAGGAAGAAAGTACCTCAAGAAACACGTCGTTGTCCGAGACTTCCCGGGGTGGCCAGCCTTCGGTTACAACGAAGTCTGCTAGAGATAAGAAAACAGAGGCAGCACCTTTAAAATCAAAGAGTGAAAAGGCCGGCAGTGAGAAAAGGAGCAGTAGAAGGACTGGTGAGAATGAAGGCAGTCAGGTCTCTCGAGCAGATTATTTTAATTAAGAAATTGTAAATCGTAGGTCCACAGAGTCCATGTGAACGGACAGATATCAGGATGGCAATAGTAGCCGATCACCTGGGACTTAGTTGGACAGGTAAGTGCATACACTCCTGAATGGAACAAATTGCAATCTTAGTAACTCTCTTTCTTTTCTACAGAACTGGCAAGGGAACTGAATTTTTCAGTGGATGAAATCAATCAAATACGTGTGGAAAATCCAAATTCTTTAATTTCTCAGAGCTTCATGTTATTAAAAAAATGGGTTACCAGAGACGGAAAAAATGCCACAAGTATGCCGAAATTATATTATTTTAACTTTCAATTGGGTTTTCAACCTTTTTTTCTCCTTTTCAGCTGATGCCTTAACTTCGGTCTTGACAAAAATTAATCGAATAGATATAGTGACACTGCTAGAAGGACCAATATTTGATTATGGAAATATTTCAGGCACCAGAAGTTTTGCAGATGAGAACAATGTTTTCCATGACCCTGTTGATGGTAATCGAATTTAGTGTTCATATTTATTTAATGCAAGCAGAACTGGAAATGTCTTCAATTACAGGTTGGCAGAATGAGACATCAAGTGGAAACCTAGAGTCCTGCGCTCAAGCTCGAAGAGTAACTGGTGGGTTACTAGATCGACTGGATGACAGGTATGGCTGTTTCAAAAAAAGGAAAGTGAACAGCCATTGTGAATTTGCAAATTTTCTGTTGCAGCCCTGACCAGTGTAGAGATTCCATTACCTCATATCTCAAAGGAGAAGCTGGCAAATTTGAAGCAAATGGAAGCCATACAGAAATCACTCCAGAAGCAAAGACAAAATCTTACTTTCCAGAATCCCAAAATGATGTAGGAAAACAGAGTACCAAGGAAACTCTGAAACCAAAAATACATGGATCTGGTCATGTTGAAGAACCAGCATCACCACTAGCAGCATATCAGAAATCTCTAGAAGAAACCAGCAAGCTTATAATAGAAGAGACTAAACCCTGTGTGCCTGTCAGTATGAAAAAGATGAGTAGGACTTCTCCAGCAGATGGCAAGCCAAGGCTTAGCCTCCATGAAGAAGAGGGGTCCAGTGGGTCTGAGCAAAAGGTACGTCATCTGGTCATCCGGTAGCAGTCATTGTGAAATCTTAATATGTACACTCCTTTCAAAGCAGGGAGAAGGTTTTAAGGTGAAAACGAAGAAAGAAATCCGGCATGTGGAAAAGAAGAGCCACTCGTAACAGCGAACGGTCAGTCAAGGTGAGGTGTGTTCATATCAACAACAGTAGGACCTAAACTCACTATCTACTGTCTCTTTCCACAGGATCATAAGTTTTTACTGCCAGTATTGAGAAATTCGTGGAAGAAATGTCAGCAGGAAGTAAAAATTCACCGAGAAGTGTGTGTGTGTTCGCTGCTTCCACACATTAATGGCATGATTTTTTTTATGCAAAAAGAAAAGAAAAGAAAACCACCCACATTTTAATTTAGCATGAGCCAATTTACAGAGCATGGAAATCACTTTCATTTCCGGATTGGCGCGTGTGCAATTAGCAATGCAGTGTATATACAAGAAGCCATGCTGTTAACAGTTTATCTCAAGTAATTTGGTGTCATTTACAAAAGGAAGAAATTCCTGCCATCAGAAGGGACAGAAGGAGATGGAATGATCAAATCACAGAGAAACACTAAAATTACTAAATCTACAACAGCTCGCCTTATTTTTCTTGGACCCAAACTGTCAGGGTATAAACACTATTTGTTTCTTTTTTAAAACATCGATAGTTTTGCTGTAAATAATAACACTGTATAAATTCTAACAGAAAAATAGAATAAAATGTTGATAAGGCACTGCCTCTTAGAACACAAACAGAATATTGCAAATGCATTTAACAAATAGGGGTCTCAAGTGACTTCACCCTAGAAGAGGAGGGAGGGATTCTGGGTGGGGGTGACTCTTCACTGATTCTTGTATATTAGCAATTATAATGTTTGTATATGCAAAACTGCTAGCTTGATTTTAAAAAAAAACAAATCTTTAAAATCTGCTGCAAATTTAAATAATTCCCAAAATGAGGAATTCTGTAGTTCTGTGAAAAATTTTTTTCTTCAGAATACTAATATTTTGATGCATGTGTATCACCTTATTTTGATTAAATCTTTTCCAATTTTGCAAACACTACAGTATACTGCAACACAAAAGATTTTATCTGTAAACACAAAGCCCTTCATCTAATATTTGTTGCTATTGCCAATTTTTCAATGAAATGACCTAAAAACAACAAAAAAAAATAACCTATACGGTAGTTGCTTTAGGGGGTGGGGGGATGCTATCTGTTAGTGCTTAAAAGGGGGTAAATGCTTGCCGCTTTAGAGGTGGATGGTGCTCATAAAAGGCCCCAGTCGGGGGTATTTAAAAAGGACTGAACAGAAATCCTTAGCTAGTAGAATGGCAGCACGCTGTAAAATTATTACTGTATTGTGTACTGGCTATAAGATGTAGACACCTTTCAGTAAGCCAATCATTTGTAACCATTCTAGCAGTGTCATATTAGGTTAATAAGGCTGCTGTGTTTTAAAGGGCATTTTTATTTGGGTTTTGGTGAAATTCTTTAATTTGTTGATTATATTCACATAAAATCAGCATTCATTGACACATAGCTCTAATGACATATGTATGAAAAACCATACACTGGATGACCTAGTCGATTATTTAAGCATAAAATAAATTGTGTTAAACTCTTCACCTATCTGTGCTCTACAGTCTCCTTGTGTTTTCTGGCAAAAGGTAGTTGTCTAATCCCTTGTCATATGAGTCCTGGCCAATCCACCCCATTGGTCCTCTTTGTGCCTCTGTGGTCACTGAAGAGATAATCTCTAACATTCATATGTGCCCTGCAAGCTCCCAGCTTATAAATTCTGTGCATTTCATGGGGGAGCCAAGAATTAAAGATTAATTGACAAGTAAGCTTTGCCCACATCTGTTCAGGCCTTCTTGAAAAGTGAAGAATTGGAGATACTATAGCCAGCATGTCAAAAAGTTGACTGGCACTTCTAGGAACCATCAACATGCAGTTGCTTTTAGCCCACAGAGCTTGTTTTTGTTTTGTTTTATTAATTTACATTTATTGTCCATTCTTACAAGTTGGGACATTTCACATAATTAAGTTGCTAACATCTCTTAAAAAGCAAGATTTGGCAACAATGGACCTCATTCCCAGAAGGTAACAACCTGCTAGAGCCAAGTTGTCCCTGCCCTCTCCAGCCAGGTGTGGGGTCTACAGGTATCACTGCCACAGCCTCATTTCTTATATTTGTACAACCTGACTGTGAATTTGCAACCCATACACTGCGTGAATCTAAATTCTACTGAGGCAGAGACCATGGCTGTTTTAACTTTTATTCTAGTTACCAGCTTAGCATATGGTAGTAGTGATAGTAGTAACTGTGATCATCATCACTAAAACTGGAGTGCTCACTACATGCTATTCTCTGTTCTAAGCACATTCCATTTACTTACTTAGTCCTCATATCTACTTTATGAATTAGGTACTGTCTTTCTTTGATGGTAATGATCCTTTTATAAAATTAAATTAGTGCTAAGAGACTTTCAGCAATGTTATATATTGCCTGTCCATTAAAGATTGTTGCCAAATGGAGTGAGTTGTCCCCAGTAAGGATTCACTATCAATGCAGAAGAAATGCACGGATAATCTACTTTGCATAAAGAATGGGGCTAGGTTGCATCTGCATGGTATCCCAAATAAATAAAATGTGCCACTACCCTTGCACCAAAATTATTTTATGATGGGTAAAGTTAGACCCTTGAGAGGTTTTTTTTTTAAAAAAAAAAAAAAAAAAAAACTTTCCCAAAATGCCTCTCTGTAAAGCCAGGATCAGAATATAGGTGTCCTAACTTCCTATCTAAGAGTTACGAATTTCTGACTCAGTCTTTGAGAGAAGGTGTTTATCCTGAACCAGAAACTCAATGATGTATACCTGTTTAGGTATTAAATAGTTGTGTTTATATGCCCAAAAATTTGACTTTAGGTATATGTGATATGCTTTGGTTCCGATCAAGCAGGAGGTCATAAGTTTACTCAGAAGTATCCAAAATATGACATTCAAGATTTAACTTGCATATGTGTGTATATGCATATATTTATACATGTATATGTAGATTGAATGTGACATTATGTATTTCTAACATAATATTTGGCCTGCCAGCTTATAAATATGTATTTAAGCTTTTCATTGATTGACATTACTGTAAAAAATGAATTATGATTGAGAAGTTCTGGATATTTGCTGTTTTTTTCATTTTATATTCTTACTAAATTATTGAATTTGTTAAATTAAAATGTGCTATCACTGTATTGCCAAATTATGGCAATACACTATGCAGTATTATTTCAATACTTTAAGAGGCATCTATTACTTCATTGAACACATAAGCAGCTAGCCTCCTTTCCTCTGTAAATAAGGACTTTTTGGCATCCTGATGTTCCTCGCTGTTCATTTGGTATCATCCTGGAGTTCCATCAAGACTGAGGATTTTCTCCATGGCCAATAAACTATTGTCAGCATCAGCTCACGTTTGGCTGTATGACAGGGATATGTGAGAAGCCCAGAAATAAATCACAAAAATAATAAGGCATCTTCTGAGTCTCTCTGAAGAAGCCAGTGATCCAAAAACTAACTTCATATCTGAGTGAGTCTTGGTATTCTTGATTTGCTTGAAGAGGCTGTGACATATTACAAGGTGTGTAATTTCCCAGGCATATCACACTGCTTCTGTTTCATGAATTGATCAAATTGTCCAGAAGTAAACATTTACAAGATTGAGATTTGAACCAAACTTTTCAAGAGTTCTTTTAATAAGAGG